CACTCTGTTTTGCAGAAAAGATTCTGTGGATTAATACAGAAGCACCAGCAACACCAGAGGGGTGGAGACTCCTTTCTCTCCCGATTCTACAGTCTGGCTCTAAGCCCAGTAAAACAGCTCCCGAGCACTGCTTCAGCTGGGTCCAGTCTTGACAAAGGCAGGAAGCCAGCTAGGGTGGGGGCGATAGGGTCAGCGGGTATGTCCCACTGTTGGAGGTCACTGGTATTCTGTTTGTTTTTGTTTTGTTTCGTTTTGTTTTTTGAGACAGGGTCTCGTTCTGTCGCTTAGCTGGAGTGCGGTGGCGTGATCATGGCACTGCTATTCTTGAAGCACTCCACCCACCTGGGCTACTTTTTCTTTAGTGCAGAGGTGCACTGTCTTCTTTTAGGTGGGATCGCGTAAGCATGAGCTGGTAGAGCACGGAGAGGCAGGCAGCCAGGTTACGAAGACTAAGCCAATTATTCACTGAAGTCATCCTCCTCCCCCCCACCATTCGATTTGATCTACCTCTAAGCCAGGCTGTGAAGAAAAGGAAGGCACTTTAGAAGACCTCAGCAGTGTGGTTCTGTGTCTACTTCCATGACCTGTACCTGAGTATCTTAGCCAGCCAGCCTTAGGAACACCACCAAGGTTACTTTGAAATCTATGTATATAGCTAGTTACAGACGGGAGCTATGTGTTTCTTCATTATTTTGCAGCTCCTCGTTGTTCCTGTGATTCCTGAACACCTTTTTGGAAATATGGGTCTCTGTGAGTTTTGAGCACACTACTATCACTTTGGATAGTCACTCCATTTATATTTTTATAAACTTCCATTAGAGAATCATTAAGGCTGTTTAATATCTGCTCTGGATATTACGCATTGGCTTTTTGTTGCCTAGTGCTACAAACCTTCCTGTGGGACTCAGTGTCTTCAGGCAATGATTGTGTATCCTGTTACAGATGGTTGTGATACAAGAAGAACCACTCTTCTTTGAAAATAAACTCTTGGAAGCTTTTGCCAGCTATTTGGGGGGTAGGAGGAATATTAGCAACTGTATTGGTTGTCTACAGATACAGAATTGCCTGTTGTGAGGGAACTGATTGTTTTGTTGGGAAAAGAAATTTACCAGGAGAAAGAGTTTTGTGCTGTATTGTGAGAGATCTCGCCTCTCAGTTAAATGAGCCCTGGGTTAAAGTCAGTGTGAAGGGCAGCTGTGTGCGGGCACGAGCCAGAGTGTCTGCCTCAGACTAGATTTGACTTGAGTTCTTTATGACCCAGGACTCTGGATAATGTGAATTTGCTTTCCTATTTAACTAGAAGATACATGTACTATAGATCATTGTCTCATTTTAGTGATTGTTCCTTAAACTAGTGAAACTAGTGGATTTCTCTTCTTCCTCTTTATTTTCTGCATGTTAAATGTGAACCTTAGTGTATTTGTATTTTGTAGAAAATAATGAAAAATTTTAATGGAGAATGATTTAAAAACATTTACAATACATTATTTTTGCATCTGTGTTGTTGCATTCCCATTGGCTGAGCTTTGGGC